CAAAGATCCGTAGGAGAAGTGTGGTTTCCTGAGTGGGGTTACACAATCACTCACTGCTTCCCTTGGCTGGGGGTGGGGGTTCCTTTGGCTCCCCAGTGCTCCTGGGTGGGCCATTGCCACACCCTGCTTTTTTTGTTGTCTGTGGGTCATGCCATCCTCCTAATCAGTCCCAGTGTGAGAACCTGGACATTTCATTTGAAGGTGCTGAATTCACTTGCTGTTGTCATTCTTCTCTATGAGAGCCATCTTGTTTCTAATCGGCTATCTTGGCCCCTCCTGCCCCCTTCTTGTCTTACAGGTGGAAACTGAGGAATAATCCCAGTGCTTTGTGAAACTGCTATGAAGAATATTCAAGTCAGACTTAAGTTGGAAGATAGTGACTAGAGCAAACAGACCAAAGCATTTATTTATTTATTTATTTATTTATTTAATTTGTTCATTCCTGAGACAGAGTCTTGCTTTGTTGCCCGGGCTGGAGTGCAGTGGTGTGATCTCGACTCACTGCAACCTCCACCACCCAGATTCAAGCAACTCTCCTGCCTAAGCCTCCAGAGTAGCTGGGAATACAGGCGTGCGTCACCACTCCTGCCTAATTTTTTGTATGACCAAAGCATTTAAAGCATTGATTCTGAGGGCCTGGAACTCACTAAATGCTGCCAGACTCTAAAGTGATCTCAAAATAGACTTTCTGTAGTTGGAATACTTCTGTAGATATTCACTTGTATTATACATGTGCAGTCTCCATGTTTGTAGCATTCAGATATGCAAATTCTATTATTTCTGTTCCCCATAGTCCTCTAGGCCACATTGGCAACTAGAGGTGTTTTTTTCTCTCAGCCCTATCTTCTAAATAGTCTGAGTTGTCTTTCTCTGTTATTGGATTTTCTCCCTGATTCTCCCTCCTTTTGTCAGTGTTCAGTAGTTTTTCGTCCACAGAAATGGTCCCAAGGCTTCTTTCCTTCTTGATCACTTGATCAGTTTTTCAAAGGCTCCTCTTTTTTTTTTTTTTTTTTTTTTTTTTTTGAGACAGTCTCTGTCATGCAGGCTGGAGTGCAGTGGCACTATCTCGGCTCACTGCAAATTCTGCCTTGCTGGTTCAAGCAGTTCTCAAGCCTTAGCCTCTTGAGTAGCTGGGATTATAGGCAGGTGCCACCATGCCCAGCTAATTTTTTGTATTTTAGTAGAGATGGGGTTTCACCATGTTGCCCAGGCTGGTCTTGAACTCCTGAGCTCAGGCAGTCTGCCTGCCTTGGCCTCCCAAAGTGCTAGAATTACAGGTGTGAGCCACCACATTCAGCCAAAACCTCTTTTTGACAAAGTTCAGCCTCATCCTATAGGTGATTTTGTACTCTCTGCTAAGATAAAATTTTCTCCAAATTGTTAGCCTTAGGATAAAGGACAATTTATGAACCAAAAAAAACTCTTTGTTTCCTGAACAGTCAATTTAGTTATTGTACTAAGAAGTCTGTCAGACAAGACTTGTTGTATTGCAGTCACCTCAGCTTTCAAGAAGGATGTTTATCTGTGTATCATTGCTGTTGTCTTGAGTTGTGTTTTTTGATTCTGCTGGTCTTGTTACTATAACTTAGCGTTAGTTTAGTGACATTGCTAAGATAATGACATTGATTATCTGTGAGGAGTCACAGATAGGTGAACATTTTTGTTTGCCTAATATCTTTGAATGATAGAAAATTTTAGTTTTGGTTATAATTTTGAATGAGTTGGAAAACAGACAAAACACTGTTCTATTTTTTTTTTGAGACTGGGTCTGGCTCTGTCACTCAGGTTGGAGTAGCTCTGTTGCCCAGGCCAGAGTGCAGTGTGCGACCTCACCTTACTGCAACCTCTGCTTCCCAGGCTCAAGGAGTCTTCCCACCTCAGCCTCCCCAGTAGCTGGGACTACAGGCACATACCACCATGGCCAGCTAATTTTTTAATTTTTTGTAGAGGCGGGGTTTCACCATGTTGCCCAGACTGCTCTTAAACTCCTGAGCTCAAGCAGTCTGTCTGCCTCAGCCTCCCAAAGTGCTGGGATTACCAGTGTGAACCTCTGTGCCCAGCCCAAACTCGGTTCTTAAGGTGCTTATACTTAAAAAAAAAGAAAGAAAAAAGGCATCTGTACATCTTCTTTACCCAAATGATGTTTAGTTTACACTAGAGTTTTTGATGTACGTATCTTGGTACCTCAGAATAGCAACTAGAATGTTTTGCCTTCATTATAAATAAAATTATTTAGAAATAGCAGTGGTGTTAAACAATATATTTTTAGTATCCCTTGAGTGATCCCAAGTAGTTATGCCATTTAAAAAAAAAGACACCAAGAGAATACTGGGTTATTTTGTTTTAGAAGAAGATATATTTTACTGCTGTAAATTAGAGTGGAAAACTGTCTTATAGCATACATTTAGAGAATGTTAATCCTGGAAGTCAGTTGCTGTTCGATACATAGACTGTTTGGTCTGTAAGGAGCAAGAACATACTAATTTTAAGGGAAGAAACATCTTCGAAGGCAGAATAGAATCTATAAACTGCATCATTTAGCCATTGGATAACAAAGTCTACAGTAGAGCTTGCAGCTGGTTGGCTTAAACAGGAAAGTAGCCCTGAACAAGTATTAATATACTCTGTGCAGCCCTTAGGGCATGGAAATTGAAGTGCAAGCAGTGTAATAGCCACCAAGATTGTTACACGGAGAATGGAGGAATGTGAAGGACTCTTCTTAGCCGTATGAAGATAACACCAAGTATTCTCATTCAGCAAGTGGCCGTACCGCTATGCATCATTGCCCGTCCCCTCTCTCCCTCCAGCCACATATGAGAGTTCCAGTTTCTCACCAACATTTAGTCTTCTTAGTCTTTAATTTTAACCATTCTGGTGGGTGACATCTCATTTTTTTATTTTAAAATTCAAATAACCCTTATATATCTATTCTTTACAGATCCAGGATGAGAAGACTGATAAAAGAAGAAGCTAGCTGAACAGCTGTAAAATGCCCAAATCTGGGTTCACAAAACCAATTCAGAGTGAAAATTCTGACAGTGACAGCAATATGGTAGAGAAACCATATGGAAGAAAGGTATATGATTATACTAAAGATTTGTTGACTTTATATAACTTTACTCTATTTGACTTTTTAATAGAGTAAAGACAAGATTGCATCCTACAGCAAAACTCCAAAAATTGAACGAAGTGATGTGAGCAAGGAGATGAAAGAGAAATCATCCATGAAACGTAAACTTCCTTTTACTATTAGCCCATCAAGAAATGAAGAACGAGATTCAGACACAGGTAGAATAATTTGCTGTTCTCTGGTAAAATCTTTTCTCTTCTCCTGTCTCTTCTCATTCTGTAGATTCAGATCCAGGACATACAAGTGAAAATTGGGGGGAGAGACTTATATCTTCTTACAGGACATACTCAGGTAATTAGATTATCAGGTGTTCCTGTTTAGCCTCAAATTCTTACATATTTGTTAATAATTCCAGAGAAAGAAGGTCCAGAAAAGAAGAAGACAAAAAAGGAAGCTGGAAATAAGAAATCCACACCAGTTAGCATTCTTTTTGGTTATCCACTCTCTGAGCGAAAACAGATGGCACTTCTTATGCAGATGACAGCAAGAGACAACAGTCCAGGTGATACCTACCATCATTGAGTTAATGTGTATAGAACTTCTGCTAACTTTCTTCTTTCTTACAGATTCCACACCAAATCATCCATCACAAACAACGCCTGCCCAAAAGAAAACTCCCAGTTCTTCATCTCGACAGAAAGATAAAGTTAATAAAAGAAATGAACGTGGTGAAACTCCTTTACACATGGCTGCTATTCGAGGAGATGTGAAACAAGTTAAAGAATTAATAAGTTTAGGGGCAAATGTGAATGTGAAAGATTTTGCAGGTAAGACTAGTAATTCAATACCTACTATTCAGTGAATCATGTTAAATTAATAATCTAACTTTAGGTTGGACACCACTGCATGAAGCTTGCAATGTTGGATATTACGATGTTGCTAAGATACTTATAGCAGCTGGAGCAGATGTTAACACACAAGGATTAGATGATGACACTCCACTCCATGATTCTGCTAGTAGTGGGCACAGAGATGTAAGTATGATAGAAAAAAATCAATAATACACGGACTAAGTCTTCCTGCTTTTTATTGTTGCAGATAGTAAAGCTGTTACTTCGTCACGGTGGAAATCCATTTCAAGCTAATAAACATGGGGAGCGTCCAGTGGATGTAGCAGAAACAGAGGAGTTGGAGTTGCTACTAAAAAGAGAGGTGCCTTTATCTGATGATGATGAAAGTTACACAGGTTTGTTTCAGATAATCTACATTCATCTGTTCACCCACACCACATTTTCTTTTTTTTATTCTAGATTCCGAAGAGGCTCAATCTGTAAATCCTTCTAGTGTTGATGAAAATATTGACTCTGAAACAGAGAAAGACTCTCTCATCTGTGAAAGTAAACAGATACTTCCCAGTAAAACACCTCTTCCATCTGCCCTTGATGAGTATGAGTTCAAAGATGATGATGATGAAGAAATTAATAAGATGATTGATGATAGGCATATTCTTAGGAAAGAACAACGAAAAGAAAATGAACCTGAAGCAGAAAAAACTCATTTATTTGCAAAACAGGAGAAAGCCTTCTATCCTAAATCATTTAAAAGTAAAAAACAAAAGCCATCTAGGGTCTTATATTCAAGTACTGAAAGTTCTGATGAAGAAGCTCTTCAGAATAAAAAGATTTCTACTTCATGTTCCGTCATCCCTGAAACATCAAATTCTGATATGCAAACCAAAAAGGAATATGTAGTTTCAGGTGAACACAAACAGAAAGGCAAAGTTAAAAGAAAATTGAAAAATCAGAATAAAAATAAAGAGAACCAAGAGCTAAAGCAAGAAAAGGAAGGAAAAGAAAATACAAGAATAACAAACTTGACAGTAAATACTGGACTAGATTGTTCAGAAAAGACCAGAGAGGAGGGGAACTTTAGGAAATCTTTTAGCCCAAAAGATGATACTTCATTACATTTATTTCATATTTCCACTGGTAAATCTCCCAAACATTCTTGTGGATTAAGTGAAAAACAGTCAACACCACTAAAACAAGAACATACTAAAACATGTTTATCACCAGGAAGTTCTGAAATGTCATTACAGCCTGATCTTGTTCGGTATGATAATACAGAATCTGAATTCTTGCCAGAAAGTTCAAGTGTAAAATCTTGTAAGCATAAGGAAAAAAGCAAACATCAGAAAGATTTCCACTTAGAATTTGGTGAAAAATCAAATGCCAAAATAAAGGATGAAGATCATAGTCCAACATTTGAAAATTCAGATTGCACACTGAAAAAAATGGATAAAGAAGGTAAAACATTAAAAAAACATAAATTGAAGCATAAAGAGAGGGAAAAAGAAAAGCATAAAAAAGAAATTGAAGGTGAAAAGGAAAAATACAAAACTAAGGATAGTGCCAAAGAACTGCAGAGGAGTGTGGAATTTGATAGAGAATTTTGGAAAGAGAATTTTTTTAAAAGTGATGAAACTGAAGATCTCTTTTTAAATATGGAACATGAATCCTTAACATTAGAAAAAAAATCAAAATTGGAAAAAAACATCAAAGATGATAAATCAACCAAGGAAAAGCATGTGTCAAAAGAGAGGAACTTTAAAGAGGAACGAGACAAGATTAAAAAGGAAAGCGAGAAATCTTTTAGGGAGGAAAAAATAAAAGATCTAAAAGAAGAGAGAGAAAACATACCCACAGATAAAGACTCAGAATTTACTTCTTTGGGTATGAGTGCCATTGAGGAATCTATAGGGCTTCATTTAGTGGAAAAGGAAATAGACATTGAAAAACAAGAAAAGCATATAAAGGAAAGTAAAGAAAAACCTGAGAAGCGATCTCAAATTAAAGAAAAGGACATTGAGAAGATGGAAAGAAAAACCTTTGAAAAAGAAAAGAAGATAAAACATGAGCATAAGTCAGAAAAAGACAAATTAGATCTTAGTGAATGTGTTGATAAAATAAAAGAAAAGGACAAGCTATATTCGCATCACACAGAAAAATGCCATAAAGAAGGTGAGAAGAGCAAAAATACTGCTGCTATTAAAAAAACTGACGACAGAGAGAAAAGTAGAGAAAAGATGGATAGGAAACATGACAAAGAAAAGCCTGAAAAAGAGAGGCATCTAGCAGAAAGCAAAGAAAAGCACTTGATGGAGAAAAAAAATAAACAATCAGATAATAGTGAATACAGTAAATCAGAAAAAGGCAAAAATAAAGAAAAAGACAGGGAGCTAGATAAAAAGGAAAAATCTAGAGATAAAGAAAGTATAAATATAACTAACTCCAAACACATACAGGAAGAAAAAAAATCAAGTATAGTAGACGGTAATAAAGCACAACATGAAAAACCCTTATCCCTTAAAGAAAAAACAAAAGATGAACCTTTGAAAACTCCAGATGGAAAAGAAAAAGATAAAAAAGATAAAGATATAGATAGATACAAAGAACGAGACAAACATAAAGATAAAATTCAAATAAATAGCTTACTCAAACTAAAATCTGAAGCAGATAAGCCTAAACCTAAGTCATCACCAGCATCAAAAGATACCCGACCTAAAGAAAAGAGGTTAGTGAATGATGATTTAATGCAGACAAGTTTTGAACGAATGCTAAGCCTTAAAGACCTAGAAATAGAACAGTGGCACAAAAAACATAAGGAAAAAATTAAGCAAAAAGAAAAGGAACGGTTGAGAAACCGAAACTGTTTAGAACTTAAAATAAAAGATAAAGAAAAAACAAAGCATACACCAACTGAATCCAAAAATAAAGAACTTACTAGGTCAAAGAGTTCAGAAGTGACTGATGCATATACCAAGGAGAAACAACCTAAAGATGCTGTAAGTAACAGATCACAATCTGTTGACACCAAAAATGTAATGACTTTAGGGAAGTCATCTTTTGTTTCAGATAATAGCTTAAACAGGTCTCCTAGATCAGAAAATGAAAAGCCGGGTCTCAGCTCCAGATCTGTATCCATGATTTCTGTTGCTAGTTCAGAAGATTCCTGCCATACTACAGTGACAACCCCAAGGCCTCCAGTTGAGTATGACTCTGACTTTATGTTAGAGAGTTCAGAATCCCAAATGTCCTTTTCCCAGTCACCTTTTTTGTCAATTGCCAAATCTCCTGCTCTTCATGAAAGGGAATTGGACAGCCTGGCTGACTTGCCGGAGCGGATTAAACCACCATATGCAAACAGACTTTCAACATCCCATCTTAGGTCATCTTCTGTAGAAGATGTTAAACTAATTATAAGCGAGGGGAGACCTACCATAGAAGTTCGAAGATGTAGCATGCCTTCTGTCATTTGTGAACATACCAAACAATTCCAAACAATATCAGAAGAGAGCAATCAAGGTAGCTTATTAACTGTGCCAGGAGATACTAGTCCTTCTCCCAAACCTGAGGTATTCTCAAATGTGCCTGAAAGAGACCTTTCAAATGTATCTAACATACATTCCAGTTTTGCAACTTCTCCAACTGGAGCTTCAAACAGCAAGTATGTTTCAGCTGATAGAAATCTCATCAAGAATACTGCCCCAGTGAACACTGTAATGGACAGTCCAGTGCATTTAGAGCCATCTAGTCAGGTTGGTGTGATCCAGAATAAATCATGGGAGATGCCTGTTGATAGACTAGAGACATTAAGCACCAGAGACTTTATCTGCCCAAATTCTAACATACCTGATCAAGAATCCTCTCTTCAGAGTTTTTGTAATTCTGAAAATAAGGTATTGAAAGAAAATGCTGATTTTTTATCCCTGCGCCAGACTGAACTGCCAGGAAACTCTTGTGCTCAGGATCCGGCATCCTTTATGCCTCCACAGCAGCCTTGCTCTTTCCCCAGCCAATCACTTTCAGATGCTGAATCGATTTCTAAACATATGTCTTTGTCATATGTTGCTAATCAAGAGCCAGGTATTTTACAACAAAAAAATGCAGTTCAGATTATTAGTTCTGCTTTAGATACTGATAATGAATCTACAAAAGATACAGAAAATACTTTTGTCCTAGGAGATGTTCAAAAAACAGATGCCTTTGTCCCAGTGTACTCTGACAGCACTATTCAAGAAGCATCACCAAACTTTGAGAAAGCTTATACTTTACCTGTGTTACCATCAGAAAAGGACTTTAATGGAAGTGATGCCTCTACCCAGCTAAATACACATTATGCATTTAGCAAACTAACTTACAAGTCTTCCAGTGGCCATGAAGTTGAGAATAGCACAACTGATACTCAGGTCATTTCACATGAAAAAGAAAACAAACTGGAGAGTTTGGTTTTAACTCATTTGAGTAGGTGTGATTCTGATTTATGTGAAATGAATGCAGGGATGCCAAAAGGAAACCTAAATGAACAAGATCCAAAACATTGTCCTGAAAGTGAAAAGTGTTTGCTTTCCATAGAAGATGAGGAATCTCAACAAAGCATTTTATCAAGTCTGGAAAACCATTCACAGCAGTCAACTCAACCAGAAATGCATAAATATGGTCAGTTAGTTAAAGTAGAATTAGAAGAAAATGCCGAAGATGATAAAACTGAAAACCAAATCCCTCAAAGAATGACTAGAAACAAAGCAAATACAATGGCAAATCAAAGCAAACAGATTCTTGCTAGCTGTACACTATTATCAGAAAAAGACAGTGAATCCTCATCTCCTAGAGGAAGAATAAGATTAACTGAAGATGACGATCCTCAAATTCACCATCCACGGAAAAGGAAAGTGTCACGTGTACCTCAGCCTGTGCAAGTGAGTCCCTCTTTACTACAAGCAAAAGAGAAAACTCAGCAATCTCTGGCAGCCATTGTAGATTCTCTAAAACTAGATGAGATTCAGCCATACAGTTCAGAGAGAGCAAATCCATATTTTGAATACTTGCACATAAGGAAAAAAATAGAAGAAAAACGCAAATTACTGTGTAGTGTGATTCCTCAAGCACCTCAGTACTATGACGAATATGTAACATTTAACGGATCATATCTCCTGGATGGAAACCCCTTAAGCAAGATTTGTATTCCCACAGTAAGTAACATCATCACTTGCTATACACCTGTATATTTTAAACTATATATATCTTTTTAATTAGATTACACCACCACCTTCACTGTCAGATCCACTTAAAGAGCTTTTTCGACAACAGGAAGTTGTAAGGATGAAACTACGTTTGCAACACAGTATTGAAAGGGTAAGAAATGTTTAAATTTACACTTATGCTAAATTTATTTTTTTTTAATTCTTTATTCAACTAGGAAAAACTCATTGTATCCAACGAACAAGAAGTTTTGCGAGTTCATTACAGAGCTGCAAGAACATTGGCAAATCAAACACTGCCATTTAGTGCTTGTACTGTTTTGCTGGATGCCGAAGTATACAATGTACCATTGGACTCTCAGGTAAAATGTTTGTTGATACATTTAGAAGTAATTGTATTTTATAATACTCACTTTTCTCTTTTAGTCTGATGACAGTAAAACTTCTGTGAGGGATCGCTTTAATGCAAGACAATTCATGTCTTGGTTACAAGATGTGGATGATAAATTTGACAAATTAAAGGTATGTATGTTTGGAAGTCAGTTTAAATGAATTAATCAAGTAACTCTTCTCTTCTTTTAAATAGACCTGTCTTTTAATGAGGCAACAACATGAAGCTGCGGCTTTAAATGCTGTCCAGAGGTTAGAATGGCAGCTCAAACTCCAGGAACTTGATCCTGCCACCTATAAATCTATCAGCATTTACGAAATCCAGGAGTTTTATGTTCCCCTTGTTGATGTTAACGACGACTTTGAATTGACTCCTATATAGCAGTCAGTACTTCCTGATGGTATTGTCCTAAACTGGTGATGCTCAAGCATTATACTGTGGAATACTGCCTTTTGACAAAAATACTCATGCCTTTACAATTGTTAGTAAAGTTCGATTATAGTTGGTTATGTAGTAAACACTGTCATTTTATAAAAAATGAGAATTATTTTGGATCTTAGATCCAAACACAGTTTCTAATAGAAAACTATTATTTATATTGGGAAAGGTAACTATTGCATTAGAGCATGTTGGCAGACTGGTAGGTATTTAAAAAGTTGAGAATCTGCTAACAGCGCTGGAAGTTGTTAGCGCTCTAAGTAATAAGATAACCACTAGTATTCAAATCTCTTTCAGGTTTTATTAAAAAATATATATCAATAAACTAAAAGGTTCAATTCCTACCAAATAGTTTCTAATGTGGGAGAAAAACTTGGCACAAAATTTCTTCAGTTTATTATCTGTAAATTGTACAGTTTTCTTTTTGAAAGTTTTAATATTGTCTTCCTTTTTAATAACTTATTTTATACATATTGTGCAGATGTAAATCTTGTAATTAATGGTCAAACTGTATAAAGGGATTGGTAGTCAAAACATGTACAAAGAAATACCTGTAAAACTGTTTTGTCTCATGTTTTATTGGACCAAAGTTGTGGTTTGTATGGAGTGTAGTAGTAGTGTGTACAGGTAGAAAACTTTTAAATACAGCATGCAGGTGTTTCAGTTAGCTTGTTTTCATCACCATAACTGCAAAGATGTGGCTTAGTTGTATTGCATGCTTCCTATAATTTAACTCTCCATAATTGATGCCTGCAGTAGTGTAAGGCATTTCATACTAGTCTCCTCTAGTAGACCTGTGACTTACTGTGTTGGACATATTATTTAGACTTAGTCATACAAAGAAACTTAGCTCTTTTTTCATCTCACAGTAAAGCCTATTTCCCCAGGAAAAAAATAAATGCCTTTGAATGAAAATTCTGAAATTGTAAATGTCTATTTTAATATTCACCTATGAAAGAATCTGTGAATATATGTAAATACGTTTAATAAATTTTATTGGTCATGTTAAATCATTGTAAAACTTTTTTACATTGCTTAATGTTTTAAGCTTAATAGCCTTTGCACTTTTAAAATAAAAACCAAGTATGCAAATCAAAGATATTTGGTAGTCAAAATAAGTAAAAGAAATATAGGAATATTCCAGTCAATCTCTGAAATGTTTATGAAAAACAGGTTAATATGTTGTATTTTTTTCCTTGTATCAAGATGCAAAACATAATTTGCAAAATTTTATAATTGAAATAAAACTTGGTATGCTGTTTTATAATAAATTAGCAATATACTTTAAAAAAAATCCAGTTTCTCCTATAACATGATGTAAATTAAATATTCAGGAATATTTCAGGTCTGAAATCTGCTGCTGAACTTGTTAGACATTTTTGAAAGGAAAATTAGGTTAGCGTACAATTTATCATAAATATATGAGGTAAAATTTGCAAAACTTTCCACAGTACTTTCTTGAATTATAATACTGAATGTTTTCTGTTCCGATAGAGAAAAGTGAAGCAAATATGTGAGGAATGAAGTGATCTAGTGCAAGTTGGTAATTCCAGCTAATGGGAGAGAATGTAAATGTGCAAAGGTACATATTAAGCTTAGGGATTTTTGAATTTTTACGTCAGTTTATATTTTAATTCTTACTGTACTTGGCATGCGCAATAAAGCAGCACATGTAAAAAAAAAATACACAGTGCAAGGACTTTATTATAAAGGTTGGATGTAGTTTTCCTTAGAAATTTAGGTGAGAGATTTTGGCCTTTTTTATTGGATAAATTGGGCCAGAAAGGCAGGGTAGATTTCGAAGCACTGGTTCTGTTGAAGTTAAGTTTATTAAGCCTGGGAACATTAAAAGCTAATTTATAAAAGCAATACTTTTTAATATGAAAACTTACTGCAAAGTTTGTTTATACTTTTGCCTAAAAAGGAAATTGGATGGGATACTGTGGCAAATCATAAAAAACCAGATAATTGAACTTTGAAGTTATAGAAAATCAGAGAGGGGTAAGTTTATAGGGCATTTTGTTCTGATGGTTCAACCAGAGGTCTGGGAAATAGCACTGTTGGCCCAAACAGAACAGGCTTTTAGAAGATAAAAGCGACAAGAAGGAATCTGGTGAATTTTAGTCATCCCAGCTTTTTAGTCTTAACCACAGTTCTCACTCTCTTAAATGGTACCTCAAAAAGCTGGAGCCTCTCTGCCATGATTATGCTTCTACAAATTTCTTTTATAAAGAGACTCAAAGCTAATGATAGCTTAAAAGAAAAGTTAATGCCTTCTCATTGGAAATGTATAATCAAATAAGTAGTTAAGGGCTTTTGGTATTAAAGATATTCTGAAGCTCTGAAATGCTAGAAAAAAATTTGGAATGGAGTATATGCCTGAAAAGGTTTTGGATTCAGAAAGAAAAAGGATGGTTAGTTTAATCAGTGATTCTTTTTAAACTCTTCAAATATCATGAACAAGATACTAAATTGTACCTAAGGATTTGTATTTCTTTACAATTTGTTCTAAATATCTGTTTAATGACTAGTTGATATTTGTGCATGTTATTTAATAAAGAGTTATATTTTTATAGAAAAAAAGAGTGAAATGTGTGCTAACTGTTTTTTTACTTAATTTTACTTGGGCAGCTAGCAAAATTGCAGAAATATGCATCCTGGGAAAAGAAACAGCCTTTGAAGAATTAGCCTTTCAAGTTCAAATCTATTTAATAATGAGAAGTCTCACAAGTGAATTTTTAAGTACAGGCATACCTCAGACGTACTTTAGGTTCCAGACCATCTCAGTAAAGCAAATACCACAACAAAGCGAGTCAGGAGGAATTTTTTGGTTTCCCAGTGCATATAAAAGTTTTGTTTATACTATATTAAGTGTGCAATAGCATTATGTCTAAAAATATGTACATAAGTTTAAAAATATTTTATTGCTAAAAATGGTAACAAAGTGAGCACATGCTGTTGGAAAAAGAGCACCAATAGACTTGCTTGAAGCAGGGTTGCCACAAACCTTCAATTTGTAAAAAACGCCAATATGTACAAAGCACAATAAAGCAAAGCACAATAGAACAGGATTGCCTGTATTAGACATGCTACAAACTTCATAACTGGAAACATCTCAAAGACCCCATGAAGCTCATTTGAATGGGACTTAACAATTAGACAGTTATTTTAGAAATTGAGTGCAGACCTAAATACATAGTTTTCCAAAAAGAAAATTATTGTCTCTGATATCTTAAAACATAAAAACCCAAAATTTTATATAGAAGAAATTGACTCTGTAAAACGCAATGAAATAGTCCTCTTTTTAAACAGTTTAAAGGAAGCATTTTCACCGTTTGTAAAAATTATTTTTAAATATTTAGGGCAAAATTTTTGTTAGATAATAATGGAAAAGCTTGTGTGAGTTTAGTGGTTAAAATATCTTGTAATTCATCATTATTTAAGTGACTTCTTGGGAGCCGTCTTTGTACCTAAAATGGAGTTTTTTTTTAAGCCTCCACAGAGATAGTCACCCAAAGTATTTCCAGTCAGTAAAAGTAGAATTCATAGAAAAAACTGAGGCAAATTAAAACAATTCCATTAATCAAAATGGCTTTAAACAAATTAAGTATTAGCATAAAAATAGCAAAAAGTACAACTAAAAAAATGGTTGGGTTTTCCCAGTGGTTAAATGCTATATAATAACTGCAAATAAAAGTTTTTTTGTACATGGACAGCGTCCTCATAAAAGAAAATAGGCCAGGCCAGGCGCAGTGGCTCGCGCCTGTAATCCCAGCACTTTGGGAGGCCAAGGCGGGCGGATCACGAGGTCAGGAGATCGAGACCATCCTGGCTAACACGGTGAAACCCCGTCTCTACTAAACAAAATGCAAAAAATCAGCCGGGTGTGGCCGCGGGCGCCTGTAGTTCCAGCTACTCGGGAGGCTGAGGCAGGAGAATGGCGTGAGCCTGGGAGGCGGAGCTTGCAGTGAGCCGAGATCGTGCCACTGCACTCCAGCCTGGGCGACAGAGCGAGACTCCGTCTCAAAAAAAAAAAAAAAGAAAGAAAAGAAAATAGGCCAATATGGTGAAACCCTTTCTCTACTAAAAATACAAAAATTAGCCAAGCGTGACGGTGCCTGCCTGTAGTCCTAGCTACTTGGGAGGTTGAGACAGGAGAATCGCTTGAAGCCTGGAGGCGGAGGTTGCAGTGAGCTCACGCCACTGCACCCCAGCCTGGGCAACAAGAGTGAAACTCTGTCTCCAAAAAAAAAAAAAAAAAAAAAAAGTATATCACATATGTAGCATGTGTTTACAAGTTTAAAAGGCACCACCTATGCACTCATCACTCAAGAGAATATCAATAACTTTCTCAGTTTTTTTTCATTGTTATAGTCTGTATTCAATAAAATTACCCAGATCTTAACTAGGCAGTTTGATAAATCCTGACAAATGTAAACACTCATGTTACCATCACCCAAATTAAGATATTGTAAAACATTTTCATTACTCTAGAAAGTTCACTCATGCCTCTCTCCAGTCACTACCCCTGAGGCAGCCACTGTGCTGATTTCCCATCACCATACATTAGTTGTACCTAGCCTTGAACTTCATAGAAATAGAGTCATACATACTTCCTTGTCTGCCTTGTTTCTCAACATGATGTTTTGAAATTCATCCATGTTGCACCTAACAGTAATGAGTCGTAATTTATTAATGAGTAGTAGTGTATTGTACAAATTTGTTTATTCGTTCTCTTGTTGGTATTTGGATTGTTTCCAGTTTGGGACTATTGTTAATAAACCTGTGAATCTGCAAGCCTATTTTGTGGACATATTGTTTCATTTCTCTTCGG